AATCGAATCTGTTCCTTTAGAAATGTGCAAAATTTCCTTATTGATGCATACAATTTAAAGATCTTACGTCTACTCTCATTTTAATAACCTGTTCTTTTAAAGGACATTACAATTCGTGACTGCCTGCCCCTCTTAAAAATTTCATAATAGTTAACACACATATAGTCCTTAAGATACGCAGAGCATTTGCATCTAATATGTGCTAAGCATTGCTAGTTTAACATACTAATTCATTTAAACCCCTCAAAAACCCCATGACCTAGGTAATAGTATTGCATTTCATGGATGAGGGAACAAGGATAGGTAGGCTGGGCGATTTGCCCAAGGTTGCACAGGTCAGCAGTGACACAGCGGAATTCAGAACCACGGTCTGGCTCCTGAAGCAGCCCTCTCAAGCAGTCATCCTGCTCTCAGTCAGAAACTGCTTTACTTCTGCAACATCTAGAATAAATTACCATTCTTCTATTTCATATAGAATTTTATATTTTAATGTCACTAGTGCCATTTGTCTAAGTAACAAGCTACTGCATACTCGAAATCACAAAGCTAAGCTTGAGTAGTAAAGGACAGAGGCAAGTTTTCTGAACTCCTTGCAGGCTTGAACAATAGCCTTCTGGCTCTTCAATAAGTACAATCATACAGGCAAGAGTGGTTGCAGATATTACCTTTATGTTACTTAAACCGAAAGAAACAAAAATCCATTCTATTTAATTTTACATTAATGTTTTTCCCTACTTTCTCCCTTTTTCATGGGATCCCTAAGTGCTCTTCCTGGATGCTGAATGCCCATCCCGTAAATGAAAAAGCTAGTTAATGATATTGTACATAAGTAATGTTTTAACTGTAGATTGTGTGTGTGCGTTTTTGTTTTTTTTTGTTTTAACCACAAAACCAGAGGGGGAAGTGTGGGAGCAGGTGGGCTGGGCAGTGGCAGAAAACCTCATGACACAATCTCTCCGCCTCCCTGTGTTGGTGGAGGATGTCTGCAGCAGCATTTAAATTCTGGGAGGGCTTGGTTGTCAGCAGCAGCAGGAGGAGGCAGAGCACAGCATCGTCGGGACCAGACTCGTCTCAGGCCAGTTGCAGCCTTCTCAGCCAAACGCCGACCAAGGTACAGCTTCAGTTTGCTACTGGGTTGTGCATATGTCAGCTATTCCTTATGAAATATTTTGCAGGAAAACTCACTACCATGAGAATTGCAGTGATTTGCTTTTGCCTCCTAGGCATCACCTGTGCCATACCAGTGAGTACAGTTGCATCTTAAAGAAAATTCCTTGTAATCTTTCTTCATCTTTTCTGTTTCTAAGGTTAAACAGGCTGATTCTGGAAGTTCTGAGGAAAAGCAGGTAAGCATCTTTTATGTTTTTATATAGTTAAAAACCAAACTCTTTATTATAATTATTTGACCAGCACTAAAGATGTACCTACCCCTCCACAACAGATGAAACTGTGCCAGCCAAACAACAAATGGGCATTGTCCCCAGAAGCTTGGACAAAAAGGCACACAGAGTTCAATTCCAGTTGAACAGAATAAAGGCCAAAATAGAGCTGCCTTGGGGGTCACTGCAATTAGACTGCTTAATGAAGACATTAAAAGAAGTATTCTGTGTTCGTTTGTGTGTGGAGGGGTGTTAATAATGATAAACATGCAACTTTTTTGTAGCTTTACAACAAATACCCAGATGCTGTGGCCACATGGCTAAACCCTGACCCATCTCAGAAGCAGAATCTCCTAGCCCCACAGGTATTTTTAAACTTCTCATAATTAAACTACAGATGCGCACTAACACGTGCCATTCCTTCTTCAGAATGCTGTGTCCTCTGAAGAAACCAATGACTTTAAACAAGAGGTAAGTTCTCATTTTCAATCAGAGGCCCATCAATATTAATTTTCCCGGCCATCTTAATTTTCAGACCCTTCCAAGTAAGTCCAACGAAAGCCATGACCACATGGATGATATGGATGATGAAGATGATGATGACCATGTGGACAGCCAGGACTCCATTGACTCGAACGACTCTGATGATGTAGATGACACTGATGATTCTCACCAGTCTGATGAGTCTCACCATTCTGATGAATCTGATGAACTGGTCACTGATTTTCCCACGGACCTGCCAGCAACCGAAGTTTTCACTCCAGTTGTCCCCACAGTAGACACATATGATGGCCGAGGTGATAGTGTGGTTTATGGACTGAGGTCAAAATCTAAGAAGTTTCGCAGACCTGACATCCAGGTAAATCCTTTAACAGACACACCTGATGGTTCTATAATTATTCTTCATTTGTGCCGTGATTCAGTACCCTGATGCTACAGACGAGGACATCACCTCACACATGGAAAGCGAGGAGTTGAATGGTGCATACAAGGCCATCCCCGTTGCCCAGGACCTGAACGCGCCTTCTGATTGGGACAGCCGTGGGAAGGACAGTTATGAAACGAGTCAGCTGGATGACCAGAGTGCTGAAACCCACAGCCACAAGCAGTCCAGATTATATAAGCGGAAAGCCAATGATGAGAGCAATGAGCATTCCGATGTGATTGATAGTCAGGAACTTTCCAAAGTCAGCCGTGAATTCCACAGCCATGAATTTCACAGCCATGAAGATATGCTGGTTGTAGACCCCAAAAGTAAGGAAGAAGATAAACACCTGAAATTTCGTATTTCTCATGAATTAGATAGTGCATCTTCTGAGGTCAATTAAAAGGAGAAAAAATACAATTTCTCACTTTGCATTTAGTCAAAAGAAAAAATGCTTTATAGCAAAATGAAAGAGAACATGAAATGCTTCTTTCTCAGTTTATTGGTTGAATGTGTATCTATTTGAGTCTGGAAATAACTAATGTGTTTGATAATTAGTTTAGTTTGTGGCTTCATGGAAACTCCCTGTAAACTAAAAGCTTCAGGGTTATGTCTATGTTCATTCTATAGAAGAAATGCAAACTATCACTGTATTTTAATATTTGTTATTCTCTCATGAATAGAAATTTATGTAGAAGCAAACAAAATACTTTTACCCACTTAAAAAGAGAATATAACATTTTATGTCACTATAATCTTTTGTTTTTTAAGTTAGTGTATATTTTGTTGTGATTATCTTTTTGTGGTGTGAATAAATCTTTTATCTTGAATGTAATAAGAATTTGGTGGTGTCAATTGCTTATTTGTTTTCCCACGGTTGTCCAGCAATTAATAAAACATAACCTTTTTTACTGCCTATATAATGTTTTTAAAGGTTTATTTTGGTTTCA